TGTTTCTTGTACCAAAATCAATACTGCATGTTTCCGAGTCTTGGCCTACACCACCTCCATATAATCAGAAGACAGATATCTTAAAGGAATAGTTCCAAGGAAAAGCTCATTTTTAAAGAGGGTATATTGATGTGTTGAGAAAACGGTGTTTGCCTTGTAGCTTGACCTTGGGTTTACACAACAAACTCTTTTGCATGGTTTCAGTTCAAGGCCCTTTGTTATGTGACCTTAAAGTTTCTTCACCTCTATGCTTTCTTGGCCTTGCTCCTGCCTGGAATGGAATGCCTTTTAAATGAATGCCCTGCCACTGTTTCCTGCCTAGTGAAAACCTATGCAGCTTTCCTTTTACCTTTCCAGATCCACTCCTTCAGATTTAATAACTTCCCTTTTTGTTCTCAAGGAACTTCTAAAACAACTGCTATAGACATTTACATTCCTTGGTTAATTGTGTTAGGGTTTGGAAACTACAGGAGACTGTGAGCTCCTGAAGGGCTCAGCCTAGCCTAGCTCTGTCTGATTTTGGGTGGACCCCTCTGCCACCCCAGAGCGAGCACTTAGGCAGGAAATATGTCCAGAAGGCTTCCTTTTGGAGCGTCGTGGGCCCCGTCGTTTCATCCTGCCTAGTACCCCTTCCAGCACCGTACCCAGTCCCAGAACTACTTTTTCCAGCCCCAGACGTGCAAGGAGAGGGCTAGCAGATGGTTTTATATCCCAGCGCTGCTCAAATGGTGGCGCAGGGCCTGTCTCGCCCACCTTCCAGTTCTGCTGGAACCCTATCTGCAAATCCAAAGAAATCCAGGCCGATGACTTCCTCCACGGTCCCCGGCGCTTCTCCAAATCTGACGCCACTCTGCGTCCTTAAGGTGAGCGGCCTGGACCGCCGGAAGGGTTGAGCGGCTGCATAGACAGGCCGCAAGGCCAATCATGTTTCGCAGTGCCCGGAAGGGGCGGTGCCTCAGCGTGTCATTGATCCGGCGGCGCGGGATTGGCCAGTCCCGGGCCAACACGGGTGGCGGGAGTTTTCAGATGTGTTGGCTGCGGCCCCGACTTCAGCGGTTGGGCTAGGCTGTGCTGACTGTTTGGGTGGCGGACCCCGGGAGTAAAACCTGTTGTCGATCCCTCAGCTTCCAGCTTGCGGCTTGCTGAGTGGCCACCTTCTTTCCGGTCCCCGGAGCTGCGGGGAAAGATGGAACGGCACCAGCCGCGGCTGCACCACCCGGCCCAAGGCTCAGCCGCTGGGACTCCCTACCCTTCCTCAGCCTCTCTCCGCGGCTGCCGGGAAAGCAAGATGCCGCGCAGGAAGGGCCCCCAACACCCTCCGCCGCCCAGTGGCCCCGAGGAGCCTGGGGAGAAGCGCCCCAAGTTTGTGAGTATCGCCTGGAGCTAGGGTGGGGCCGCTACTAATATGATTGCTTTTTTTTAATTTGCAGCATTTAAATATTAGGACACTGACGGATGATATGGTAAGATTATCCTCAACTTTTCCTTTGTTATGTTACACGTGTGTCATTCTGTCTTTCTTTGTAGCTGGACAAATTTGCCAGCATAAGAATTCCAGGGAGCAAGAAAGAGAGACCTCCACTTCCCAACCTGAAGACTGCATTTGCAAGCAGTGATTGCTCAGCAGCACCTTTAGAGATGATGGAGAACTTTCCAAAGCCACTGTCAGAGAATGAACTCTTAGAACTTTTTGAAAAAATGATGGTAAGAATTTTGATTCTTTAGGAAATGTTTGACTAAAATGAGGCATTTTAATTGTGTTTTCCAGGAAGATATGAATTTAAATGAAGATAAAAAGGCACCATTGCGGGAAAAGGACTTCAGTATCAAAAAAGAAATGGTGATGCAGTACATTAATACTGCTTCTAAGACAGTAAGTAAAACTGTCAAGTTGAAAAATACTGCTTAATCAAAACATTTTTTGACTTATTTTATAGGGAAGTCTTAAGAGAAGCCGACAGATCTCACCTCAGGAATTCATTCATGAGCTGAAAATGGGGTCTGCAGATGAGAGACTTGTCACATGCCTGGAGTCTCTCCGAGTGTCTTTGACCAGCAATCCTGTGAGGTAATTCATCTATTTGAACACCAACAGGGCAGCAATGTGTAACTGTCTTTTTTCTGTTTTTCAGTTGGGTGGAAAGCTTTGGACATGAAGGGCTTGGATTATTATTAGACATTTTGGAAAAACTGATTAGTGGAAAAATGTAAGTATTGCTAATAATTATTTTCAAGTAAGTTCCAACACTGCTATTTTTTATGTCAATACAGCCAAGAAAAAGTTGTAAAGAAAAATCAACATAAAGTCATACAGTGTCTAAAAGCCCTGATGAATACGCAGGTATGTACATACGTAATTAGTATTTGTCCGTCACATTTGACCTCTTATTTTCAAAATATTATAGTATGGCTTGGAAAGAATTATGAGTGAGGAGAGGAGCCTTTCCTTATTGGCCAAAGCCGTGGATCCCAGACACCCCAATATGATGACAGATGTGGTTAAACTTCTCTCTGCGGTATGCATTGTAGGGGAAGAAAGCATGTAAGTGTTATCAACATATTCCCCTAATTATATTGCAATTTAATTGACTCAAATTTTCCAATAGCCTTGAAGAAGTTTTAGAAGCTTTAACTTCAGCTGGTGAAGAAAAAAAAATTGACAGATTTTTTTGTATTGTGGAAGGCCTCCGGCACAATTCAGTTCAACTGCAAGTAAGTTTTGTGTGTATATAAAATCTGTTTTTCCCAGTCTGTCTCACTGTTTGATCTCTTGTAGGTAGCTTGTATGCAGCTCATCAATGCCCTGGTTACATCTCCTGATGATTTGGATTTCAGGCTTCACATCAGAAATGAATTTATGCGTTGTGGATTGAAAGAGATATTGCCAGTAAGTGCCCTGCAGTCTCCTTATTAATATTTCATTCATCATAATTTCTATTTCATATCTCTAGAATTTAAAATGCATTAAGAATGATGGCCTGGATATCCAACTTAAAGTCTTTGATGAGCATAAAGAAGAAGATTTGTTTGAGTTATCCCATCGCCTTGAAGATATTAGAGCTGAACTTGAATATCCTTTTGTTCTGAAGTCTAGTCAAATCAAAATAAATCCATATATTCCTTAATCAACTCACTGAAGCATATGATGTTTACAACATGGTGTGGAGCACAGTTAAAGAAACTAGAGCAGAGGGATATTTTATTTCTATTCTTCAGCATCTTTTGCTGATTCGAAATGATTATTTTATAAGGTAAGAGGAAGTTGTATTCTAATGTTTTCTTTAATTGTACATTTACTCTTTTCTTTGGTTTTAGGCAACAATACTTCAAATTAATTGATGAGTGTGTATCCCAGATTGTATTGCATAGAGATGGAATGGATCCAGACTTCACATATCGAAAAAGACTAGATTTAGATTTAACCCAGTTTGTAGGTGAGTATTTATTATTTAAATAGAAATATCTTACATTAAAAATTTCCTGTCATTGCAATTTTAGACATTTGCATAGATCAAGCAAAACTAGAAGAGTTTGAAGAGAAAGCATCAGAACTTTACAAGAAAGTAAGTAGTTTTCACTAACTTTATAGTATTCTCTGTTTTTGTTATTATTTTTAATTTGTTTCAGTTTGAAAAAGAGTTTACCGACCACCAAGAAACTCAGGCTGAATTGCAGAAAAAAGAGGCAAAGATTAATGAGCTTCAAGCAGAGCTACAAGCTTTTAAGTCTCAGGTAAAATTCCACTCTGAGTGAATTTGGGTATTTTAGTTATGTCTCTTATTGTTTTTTTCTCCAGTTTGGTGCCTTGCCAGCTGATTGTAATATTCCTTTGCCTCCCTCTAAAGAAGGTGGAACTGGCCACTCAGCACTTCCTCCTCCGCCTCCACTGCCTTCTGGTGGAGGGGTGCCGCCTCCACCTCCTCCCCCACCACCTCCTCCACTTCCAGGAATGCGGATGCCATTCAGTGGTCCTGTGCCTCCACCACCTCCCCTGGGATTCCTTGGAGGACAAAATTCTCCTCCTCTACCAATCCTGCCATTTGGGTTGAAACCAAAGAAAGAATTTAAACCTGAAATCAGCATGAGAAGATTGAATTGGTTAAAGGTAAAAGAAATTAATAGAGGAAAATACTTTTATATTGATGAATCAGTCTTCTCTCTGATTGTAGATCAGACCTCATGAAATGACTGAAAACTGTTTCTGGATAAAAGTAAATGAAAATAAGTATGAAAACGTGGATTTGCTTTGTAAACTTGAGAATACATTTTGTTGCCAACAAAAAGGTAAGTTTAACATCTTGATTATTTATTAATTTGCCCCTAACATGGATCTATCTTGGTTTTACAGAGAGAAGAGAAGAGGAAGATATTGAAGAGAAGAAATCGATTAAGAAAAAAATTAAAGAACTTAAGTTTTTAGATTCTAAAATTGCCCAGAACCTTTGTAAGTATCATATTCCAATACCATTCAAAGACATTATAAACCTTTCTCTCTTTCTCCTTCTTAGCAATCTTCCTGAGCTCTTTTCGGGTGCCATATGAGGAAATCAGAATGATGATATTGGAAGTAGATGAAACACGGTTGGCAGAGTCTATGATTCAGGTAAACAAACAGGCACAGCTTAAATTTCAATATGAAGATCTTTCTTTCTGGTTTTAATTTTTAGAACTTAATAAAGCATCTTCCTGATCAAGAGCAATTAAATTCATTGTCTCAGTTCAAGAGTGAATATAGCAACTTATGTGAACCTGAGCAGTTTGTGGTTGTGGTAAGTACCGAGTCTCAGAGAGGATTTTTATATAAAGGAAATCTGCTGTTTTCTTTTCAATCAGATGAGCAATGTGAAGAGACTACGGCCACGGCTCAGTGCTATTCTCTTTAAGCTTCAGTTTGAAGAGCAGGTGAACAACATCAAACCTGACATCATGGCTGTCAGTACTGCCTGCGAAGAGATAAAGAAGAGCAAAAGCTTTAGCAAGTTGCTGGAACTTGTATTGCTAATGGGAAACTACATGAATGCTGGCTCCCGGAATGCTCAAACCTTCGGATTTAACCTTAGCTCTCTCTGTAAAGTGAGTTTGTTTTTTTAAAAACACATATTTGCTCTGTGTTTTTTCTCCCTCCTGTTCTATTTAGCTAAAGGACACAAAATCAGCAGATCAGAAAACAACGCTACTTCATTTCCTGGTAGAAATATGTGAAGAGAAGTACCCTGATATACTGAATTTTGTGGATGATTTGGAACCTTTAGACAAAGCTAGTAAAGGTTTGTGCCTTTTTAAGAAACATTTCATGGCTCCTTTCCGGGCATTTAATATACTCTCTTTTAGTCTCTGTAGAAACGCTGGAAAAGAATTTGAGGCAGATGGGAAGGCAGCTTCAACAGCTTGAGAAGGAATTGGAAACCTTTCCCCCTCCTGAGGACTTGCATGACAAGTTTGTGACAAAGATGTCCATATCCTTTTGATAGCTAAATAACTTAAGTCAGTAAATTTCAGAATACCTTAACTATAGTATACAGATTTGTTATCAGTGCAAAAGAACAATATGAGACACTTTCGAAGTTACACGAAAACATGGAAAAGTTATACCAGAGTATAATAGGATACTATGCCATTGATGTGAAGAAGGTGTCTGTGGAAGACTTTCTTACTGACCTGAATAACTTCAGAACCACATTCATGGTATGGTAAAAAAATTGTTTTTTAAAAAGTTTTTAAAATTGATCATTTTTCAAAATTTTTTTAGCAAGCAATAAAGGAGAATATCAAAAAAAGAGAAGCAGAGGAAAAAGAAAAACGTGTCAGAATAGCTAAAGAATTAGCAGAGCGAGAAAGACTCGAACGCCAACAAAAGAAAAAGCGTTTATTAGAAATGAAGACTGGTGAGTACTATCAAATTTGTTATTTATTCTATGCTGATGGAATTCCCTGCATCTCTTTTCACAGAGGGTGATGAGACAGGAGTGATGGATAATCTGCTGGAGGCCTTGCAGTCCGGGGCTGCCTTCCGCGACAGAAGAAAAAGGACACCGATGCCAAAAGGTGAACCCTATACTTGTTTCATGTTACTTTCTTATTAAGTTTATTTTATTTTTTTTTTTAACAGATGTTCGGCAGAGTCTCAGTCCAATGTCTCAGAGGCCTGTTCTGAAAGTTTGTAACCATGGTAATAAACCGTATTTATAAATTGCACATTCTGAATGTAAAGAGAAGCAAGTTTTTTCTTTCAGAAGAAAAGCAATGTCCATTCAGACGTGAGGAATTTGAACAAGAAGGAGATACACCATATACAAATAGAAACCGAGATTTGCAACTCAGAAATGTATTTAGCACAGAGGAGTAAAGTTTGAAGCCGAAGCCTGTGTTTAAGCCATGGAGACAGATGACCTCAAGCTCTCTCCCTCAGGGAAGTGTTCACATTTAAGGTTGACCAAGGGAGAGTGTGTGTGCGGTTGGAGCAGCAAGGGTGGGTGTCACCAGGGTAAGAGAAGTGAATGAGCTGCATACTCAAGTTTGGAAGAAAAATAATAGCTCTTTCCACCTAATTTAAAGATTAGAAAATCCATGTAAGCCTATCATTCTAATTTAGCTCCAACAGTCCATAGGAGGTCACTGCATGGACTTTCCCCAGTGGGCTCTGATTCCAAACTGTTCAAAGTCCTGTAAGGAAGCCCTGGAGAAAATCCAGCTATAAATTAAGATGGAGTGAATTACTGAAATCACTTTCTGATAAAACCTGGATTTAAGATCATTCTGTGCCCCAAAGTGTTTCTGAAAAGGGTGGGACACAGGGAAATAAATTAGTAAGTCAGATTGGATGAGATAACTCTTCTCAAAACCCTCCAGTGAAGTAAGAGACCAAGGGCCAAACCATCTGTCCCCATCATCTCTCTGACCTCATTTCTGCTACTCCAGCCCTGGCTCACTCCCCTTCAGCTGTCCCAGCCATCTTGCTATTCCCAGAACACATCAGTCTTTGTACTTGCTGCTTCTGTCTGGAACATCTTCAAAATATATGTATACTCACTCCATCTATTCCTACAGATCTCTGCTCCATTATCCCTTTGTGAGAGAGGCCTACTCCAACCATTCTTTGTAAAGTAGCAACCACAACCCTCAGCATGTTGACACTGCCTTTTTCTCCAATGTACTGACCACCCTATAACATATGTGTTTACCTGTGTGTCTCTTGTGAGCTGCCTCCTGCCTTACTCCTAGAATATAAGCTCCATGAGAGCCAGGGACCTTTTCAACTTTGTTGTCTACTATTCCTAGAACAGAGCTTGACCCATATTAGAAGTTCAGTATCTGTTGAATTAATAATTGGGTATTAAAGATTATCCTTTGCAATCACTAATATTTTACTCTTAGCATGTTTTAATACCAAAAAGGAGAGAGGACATAATTTTAAATTTGTATAAATTTAACTTCCCGAATCATTATTTTTCTCATTTTGCTTCAGTGAACACATGTAAGCTGCAGTTGGGGACCACTGCACCATGCCATCCTAATTCTTTTAGGTCTGTTAATCCTTGCCATCCAGTATTTGTGTTACTCATAGGAAATAGATTACTTCAAGCTGATTTAAGGAAATAAGAATATTGCTTACTTCCTATTTTTTAAGGAAGCAGGAATATGGCTTATTGTGCTATTCCTTTTGGTAATACTTTTTCATGCACTAATTTAGCAACTTTTTTGCACATTTGTTCTAATATTTATGCAAGAGAGATTTTAAAAAGATAGATGAAAGGGATTTTTGCTTAGTTAAGTATTGTTAAATAGGATTTTTATATTCAGGTTGCTTCAGCAACTGTTGTGTTTGGTAGCTCTGATTTTCAAATGTAGCAGGTTGTCATGGAAGGTCTGTTGTTACTTCATTTATTTTTTTTCTTTTATTAGTTGTTTGAGGCAGTAAAATAGGCTTGTGTTACCTCACTAAAAAGACATCATTTTAAGTTATTTTAAGTCCTTGAGAAGATCAGTTTACCACAAGGAAAAGACTTAAAATCTCATATTAAGCTCAGAGTGAAATTGTAATCAGGCAAGCAATTATTTAATTTTCTTCATGGTGTACTTCATAAATGTCAACATGACTTGTTGAGGGAAAAATGACAAAAGCATGAAATGTATTGGTAAGTATGAGGAGAGAGAAGACAGATCATTGAAAGGATGCTGTCCATATTTTAGTGGTTGAACAATAAGCATTCTTTAGTTTATGCACATTTGGGCATATGCATTTTATTGGACTTTCTTGTTTTCTTTTTACCAATACATAACTTTCTTTGACTACCATAATTTAAGATAATGTAAAAAAAATGCCAGGAGTGTTATTTACTTCTGAACAAAATTGAATGTAAAAGCAACTATTATTTTCAAACATGATTAACATCTTAAAATGAAAGCATAATTATTCACTGTATCTAACCCTTTTCTGGGAAATACAAGACATTGGCACAATAATCAAGTAGCTGATAATTAGTTGAATGATTTAAAGTTGTTTTTAAACATCCTGAACATTTATCCTTTCCTTTTATCAATAGGTAATCTTTTTCTCATAGCTTGTGTGGAAGTGAAAACCCAACCTCCCATCCTCAGATTCCAGGCTGTTCCAATGGTGGGCCTCACAGGGAAGAATGATTCTTAGATCTGTCACATATCTCTAATAATAACTCTGTCAGAGCTAAAGAGGCAGTGCAGTTTCCTGGTAGCTGCGATGACTTAATGACCATCCACATAGAGTGTATTTATTTGTAGTGATATTTAAATAAATTACATGAAATAATCACAGATATTGGTATATGAGTTGAATCCCCTCTTCTTTTTTTTTTTTTTTTTTTTTTTTTTTTTTTTTTGAGACAGTGTCTCGCTCTGTCGCCCAGGCTGGAGTGCAGTGGCGCAATCTCGGCTCACTGCAAGCTCCGCCTCCCGAGTTCACGCCATTCCCTTGCCTCAGCCTCCTGAGCAGCTGGCACTACAGGCGCCTGCCACCACGCCCGGCTAATTTTTTTGTATTTTTAGTAGAGACGGGGTTTCACCGTGTTAGCGAGGATGGTCTCGATCTCCTGATCTCGTGATCCGCCCGCCTCGGCCTCCCAAAGTGCTGGGATTACAGGAGTGAGCCACCGCGCCCGGCCCTGAATCCCCTCTTCTAAAAACCTTTCTGCTGTCTTACCTATCCTATTGTCAGCATGTGGAGTAGTTTGAGGAGGTATTATTCCTAATATTTCAGGCTGGAATTTCTGAATTTTTACAACTATCATTAGGTTATAAAGCCCTCAACATACCATGTGTTAGTCAAGTTCCTACTCAAGTTAAATGATTCAGAGGTTTAGAATAGGATAATCCAAATCTCTTGGGAATATGATTCCCTAATTCATTTGAAATACAATTAAAAGTTTATTTTGCAACTAACTAGGATAGAATTACAAGTTTACTTTTACTTTCTTTCTGCAAGCAGAAGCAAATACATGTCAATTAATAAAATGAGAAGATGTTTTTGGTTTATTAATGATTTACATAAAATCGGGAACCTACTTAACACATACAAATAAGAAAAACACCATAGAAAATTCAATTTAGCATTACAGAAATTACTGCAAACCAACTCTTTGTCTGTACTAGTATATAAAAATACTTTTAAAAGTGCATCAATTTTCACAGCCATTTAGTAGATTAGAAAGCAATTGTAAACAGCATAAAACCCACATTAATGCCTGTCAACATCCTGCCTTTTGCTCAGTTATGGATTTGTTTGAAATAACAGTGAGATCTAAAGTGATTGCATCAACATCACAGACTGTATAAATATGAATGAACCCACCGTAATGGGATGCATAGCACTATATAGCAGGCATTTGTCCTCCCTGTCATGGTAACAGGTTTGTGATGTAAGAGAACATGGCATTGTCTCCAAGAAATAACTCCACATGTTCTTATACTGTAATCATAGCAACTGATGGGTTTTTAGATTGCTCTAAATTTTATATTCTAATATTGTACTATTAAAATCCATCTGTTGTTTAATGTTCAAAAATCAATCCAGATAATATGAAATCCATTGAGCTATTTCTAAAAAGTGATTGTTAATTTCAGTAACATGCCATTTTGATTTTTAGTGGATTATCTTGATGGATCTCTGCCTAAAAGCATAAGATCAACGGAACCATGTCATCTGAATAGAAGCTAGTGAATGGGATTGGGTGCAGTAAAATGGAAATCCTTTTTAATGAAAGATAAGAGCTGCATCCTTACCTCTCAACCTTTCAATCCTTTCATTTGAGGATTTAGTAAGTTGTTGTTTTCCTTTGTTTGGAATATAACGGTGTATGTTAACTTAGTTCTAGTTCTACTGTTTTATTTTTAAAGATGACCACATTAAGAGGTTTTGGTGGTAGAACAAATAATTTTTTAAAGACCTCTTTTATATTATTAAATTAGAAGAAAGGGTACCAGTGCATATCTTTTTAATTGGTTGACTCAGCTTAAATTGTCATTCTTATTTAGATAAGGGTCATTTTATTCTAGTACTTAATTTTTTTGTTGGAATACTCTTATGCTGGTAAAAGTTTTAGTACTAACTTCTTAAGTACATGTTTTAGTCTTCAGAAAGGGTAAAGTGTACATTTCAGTATTAAAACCATTAATCCAGCTTGGTTGTATATTGACATTTCACTTTTTAGCAGATCATTTACCTGACTGGAGATCTCTCTTCTTTGTTAAGAATGTTGCTTTTACAGTTTTCTGATACTTAGGAGAGGAGACCATGGCCATTTAATAGAACTAATATTTGTCTAGTGACTTTTCTACTGTGCTTTGTGCATTGTATTATCTCATTTAATGCATTCTACCTTTTATTTCTGTTTGAAGGGAGGAACCATCTGGATTGTAACAGCAAGTTCTTTTCAAGCACAAAAGTTCCAGGAGAGAGAGAATATAGATTTAGTATTATTCCTCCTGGCATTCCTCATTCTAACTTTTGCCATCACCTGAGTTCCAGCATTGGGGAAGACAAAAGCACCAGGGTGCACATCTTTAAAGACATTTATGCTGCTTGCCTTCAAGTAAATATCAGCTACAACCAGGAATATTAGACTGTCTCCCTTTTCCCTGTAAAGTGGGCCTTTAATGGGATGGCCACACTTTATTGATGGGAATCCTGTGTTCAAGTTGAGATCACAGGTACAAATGAAGCCTAACTAGTAACCTACAAAATATATGCACTAGAAGCTATGGCAGTGGTTCAAAGTTAGAAAGATGATTAGTATATTCATTTTTATCGACTGTAGCACTTTATGATGCTTATGGAAATATTCTTAGTAAATTATTCAATCAAATAAATTTTACATGAGGGTTTTACTAACAAGTCTAAAAAATTATTTTCAACTAGATTCA